GAAGATGACCGGGTAGTAGCCGCGCTCCAGGGCGAGCAAGCAAAGGCCGAGCACGTTGCGGGTGAGGCGACCCCACGCATTGGGGATCACCAGAAGCACCGCAGGAAGGCCCCCGGCGCTGGTGATCCGGCGGCCCCGAACACAAGGTCCTACCACCCAGTCCAGGGCCACTAGCCCATCGTCCGCCAACTGCAGGTACTCCCGGGCCAGCTCAGGCCCAGGCGCTACGGGCAGGACGAAGTGGCAGAGGGTCTGCAGGTGGGGCCCGGAGAACCAGGAGCGCGGGCCGGCCTCCAGCGCCTCTGAGCGCCGCAGGGCGCGCAGCAGGCACTGGGCCAGGGCCGACGGCTTGCAAACAAGGCTGCACCCTCCCGGCAGTGGCTCGCGCCCGTCGCTGAACTGGTCCGCCGGGCCTCCGCCGTCCGCCTCCTCCCCGTCGTCTCGGTCTTGGGCCCCCGGCAGGGTCCTCTCTCCGACGGCGCGCCCCCAGGGTCCCCGGAGCCGCGGGCCGAGCAGGCCGAGAAGGGCGAGCACGGCCAAGATGAGCGCGAGGGCGGCGCCCCACGGCGGCATGGCGAAGCTGGAGAGCCCCGGCGGGCAGCGGGCGGCGGGGCCGTCTACTCGGCGAGCTCCGCGCTTTGCCCGCGGCTCCGCCCGCCGGCGGCGGCTGCCCAGGGCCCTCCCGCGCGGGCGCGCTCTGGATTGGCCGTGGCCGGGCAGAGGCAGCCAGTTCGGGCCCGGCTGCCCTCGCCCGCCCCCCACCCCCGCCCCGGCCCTTTGTACAGCAATTGCAACAAGTGGGAGCAGAGGGTGAGAGGAGCCGGGGCCACCAGGGAGGGAGGGCGCGCCGGCAGCCGGAAGGGAGTGGGGAGGGCACGAGCCGGGGAGAGCGGTGTTGGCCATGGAGACGTGGGGAGACTGGAGGCCGAGGCTTGGGGACCCGACTGTCATCAGGGTCTTCCGCCAGACCCTGGGCGCTGCGCCCTCAGAGGCCGATGAAAAGAAGCAGAAGGGAGAGGTGAGTAAGTCGCAGCTCCGGGCGCCGGCTCCCGGGACCCCGTGGGGCGGCGGCCGCGCGCGCGCTCTGCCCTCGGGCGGCCCTGCTCTCCCCCGCCCGGCCCCGCAACCCCGCAATAACTTGGCTGGGCGGGGTCCGGCACTGGGCTAGAGAGGTCGAGCGCGGCGTCTTGAGCCGCTGGCGGGAGGCTGCTGCTTCCCCGCCTGCATCAGTGCGGGTCCCGTGGACTCCTCGCCCCCGTCCCCGCGAGCTCGGGGCTCCACATCAAGGAAATCCTCAGCCCGGGAGTGGCTTCCCCAGAAACAGCAGCCCCAAGCCTCCGAGAGTCAGTCGGAGAAAAGGACACACTCAGGCGCCCTGCGACAGGGATGCCCGTCCGACCTACAAGGAACGCCTCGTAAACCGGGGTGCATGGGAGACCACGGAAATAACACGTTCTCGCTGTTTCCAAGCTTTGGGATAGGCATCTCGACCCTCGCTCTCTACCCACGTTTCCCCCCCAAATCCTGGAGAGGGAACCAGAACCAGCGCCCCGCTGCGGGGCGGGCCGGCCAGCGCACCTCCTGGGGGTGAGGCCTGTGGCGTCCCCATCTCGCGGCGAACTTCATGATTCTGCCCCTCTTCTCATTGCAGGTCACACCGACAAATCTGAAGCGGGTTTGCCAGGGGAGTGTACCCGTCTCCCCAGCCTGGGCCACCCGGTCCACAGGGATTCCATTTCCGGCCTTACACTCCGCTCCACGATCTCATCCAGGCGCTGCAGCTGTGCAGCTGCTCTACAGACTGCAGGGACCTGCTGAGACGAATCCCCGGACGAGGAAAGGGGCCCCCCGCCTGCCCTACTGAGCCTTGCGCGCTGACCCGGTTCCTACACTTAACTTTTCCGGCTTCGGGTTTAAGACGCGTGCGCGCACACTCCGCTGCTGTGGGCGGGCACAGCGCCCCAACTCTTCGCTTTGGACCCACAGGTGATGGCTGGACCGGCGGAGGAGGCGGGAGCCCATTGTCCCGAGAGCCTGTGGCCTCTGCCTCCGCAGGTAGGAGCCCTGGAGGGCCCAGGGAGAGAGGGTGCCCTAAGCTCTGTTCTTTCCCCATGTATAGGTGTCACCAAGAGTGACCTACACACGAGTGAGCCCAGGGCAGGTGAGTACAAGCAGGGGCCCACCACCCTTGGTCCTGCTTTGATGTCTCTGTGCCTTTCCTCCAGGCTGAGGATGTCACCTTCCTCTACCACCCCTGTGCCCATCCCTGGCTGAAGCTCCAGCTTGCCCTCCTGGCCTATGCTTGTATGGCTAACCCTTCCCTCACCCCTGACTTCAGCCTCACGCAGGATCGGGTATGTAGCTGATGAAAGGCGCTTGCCTGGCCCTCGTAGCTCTAACAGTTACCTCCTCTCGTAGCCCCTGGTGCTGACTGCATGGGGGCTGGCGCTGGAGATGGCCTGGGTAGAGCCAGCCTGGGCTGCCCACTGGCTGATGAGGAGGCGGAGGAGGAAGCAGAGGAAGAAGAAGGCATGGATCTACTGTGAAAGCCTTTCAGGGCCTGCTCCCTCCGAGCCAACTCCCGGTAGAGGGAGGCTGTGCCGAAGAGGGTGTGTGCAGGTGAGAGACGCTGGGCCCAGGCTTGTTGGCCCAGCAGGGTGATTGCTCTCTCTCCTCTCCTTAGGCCCTGGCTCTGGCCTTTGCTCTGCGGAGCTGGCGGCCCCCTGGCACAGAGGTGACATCTCAAGGGCCCAGGCAGCCCTCTTCTAGTGGTGCCAAGAGGCGGAGGCTGCGGGCTGCCCTTGGTCCCCAGCCCACTCGCTCAGCCCTGAGGTTTCCCTCTGCTTCCCCAGGGAGCTTGAAGGCCAAGCAGTCCATGGCGGGAATCCCTGGTAGGGAGAGTAATGCCCCATCTGTGCCCACTGTCTCCCTGCTGCCGGGGGCGCCTGGAGGCAATGCCAGCTCCAGGACAGAGGCTCAGGTGCCCAACGGGCAAGGCAGCCCAGGGGGCTGTGTCTGTTCAAGTCAGGCTTCCCCGGCCCCTCGCGCAGCAGCGCCTCCACGGGCAGCCCGGGGCCCCACCCCACGCACTGAAGAGGCCGCCTGGGCTGCCATGGCCCTGACCTTCCTGCTGGTGCTGCTCACCCTGGCCACGCTCTGCACACGGCTGCACAGAAACTTCCGACGCGGGGAGAGCATCTACTGGGGGCCCACAGCGGACAGCCAGGACACAGTGGCTGGTGAGGAGTTCCCTCCCTACCCTACCCGAGGCTCTTATCTAATCCTCTCCTCCCTGAAAAATAGATGCTGTCATCTCCATTTCCAGGAGAGATAACCAAGGCTCAGAGAGGTCAAGCAGCCTGCAAGTCACACAGCCAGTAAGCAGCAGAGATGACTTCACACTTCTGTGCCTGGAACTCTCCGCTCTCGGGATGGTCACTGCTCCTGCTGATGCTCTCGGGGCTGCTCATTCTCCAGCTCGTCTCTATCCCAGTCTTGCTTGTAGGGTTCCCTGCCTCCCATGCTGTGCTCCAGCCCGGGGGCTGCCTCCATTCCCATGCAGCATTTCTACCCTCCATGCCTCTGCCTCTCTTGCTGCACTCCCCCATGAGGACTAGAATCACCTGGCTAGGCTGCCTCCCCAGCTAGATTGTGAGCTCCTTAAGGGCAGGGATTGTGTCTCAGCTGCCTCTGTGCTCCCAGTGCCAAGAGCAGTAGCTGGCTCCGGGAAGGTGCTCAGTTAATGTGCTGTTGAATGGAGCCCATATTTGGGTGTATTTACCATACACATGCACGCATGCACACACAACCCAGGTAGAATCAGACCATAGAAGTAGGAGCCTTGGGGTCTGGAAGAGGTCTGGGTTTAGGATCTGAGTCGCCCAGGCCTGGTTATGCCCATCTGCCCACACAGGCCCTTGGGGAGGAGAGCACCTCCTCTCTCCAGATCCAGGCCAGCAGGCACAGCCTGGCATGAGGACATGGCCATCAGAGGTGGCCACCAGGTGGCACCAGCATCCATCTTATGTGCTGGGTGAGTGGCAGGGGGTGTCCCACACTGCCTCTCAGACGGAAGCAGAAACACCTCATTCAACCAGCCTCAGCGCACGTGCCTAATTCTGAGCACGCTAGAGGCCTAGCCAGCAGTCACAAAGTTAGTCACATCCCTGAAGCCCACCCATCTTTTCAGCGAAGAGCAGAGGCTTCTCTAAAGACAGTGGGGTCGGTGCCACTGGGACAGAACCCAGTGGCCCACCCTCCCAGCCGGAGGTAGCTTCTGTTTCTTTTTCTTTTTTTTTTTTTTGAGACGGAGTTTGGAGTTTTGCTCTTGTTGCTCAGGCTGGAGTGCAATGGCGTGCTCTCGGCTCACCGCAACCTCTACCTCCTGTGTTCAAGCGATTCTCCTGTCTCAGCCTCCCGAGTAGCTGAGATACAGGCATGCGCCACCACGCCTGGCTAATTTTGTATTTTTGGTAGAGACGGGGTTTCTCCATGTTGGCCAGGCTAGTCTTGAACTCCCGACCTCAGGTGATCCGCCCGCCTCGGCCTCCCAAAGTGCTGGGATTACAGGCGTGAGCCACCGCGCCCGGCCCACAGGTAGCTTCTCACACCCAAGCCCTCCATGTACTTGACAGTCACGGGGCTCAGGCTATGCGGGCCACATATGGAGCTGACATTTTTTACCTGCCTTGGGGCCCAGCATTAGGGACTGAGGACTAAGCTGTGCCTCTAGTCTCTGGGGGGAGGGAGCAGGGTCCTAGGCCTCTGAAACCTGGGCTGGGAGCTCTGGGGGTCAGCCACCCACATGGCATCCAACAGCCTCTGGAAAGGGGCATCAGGTGGGCACTCACCTGTCAGCCATCTGTGGGATGATGTAATGCCCATTCTTGTGATCTGAACAAAAATAAAAATGCCAAGTCACTCACTAGTGCTGGGTGGCCTCAGCAGCTGGGAGCCCACCTCACTGCCATGAGCAGGGCTGGCACCCAGAAGTGTCAGGGGAAAGTGGGGAGGGCAGGCCACCCCCAAGAATGCTGGGAGCTCGTGGGAGGATGCAGGATGCCCACCCCCACTCCCTAGCCCCAGCGATGCTATGGCCCAGAGCCTGCAGTAATTTCACAGGAGCCAGTTGCCTAGCAACATTGCTCCCCAGCCGCTCTGTCACCATGGCACCTGCTGCCGGGTGCGTCCAGGTCCCACCTGCCCAGCCCCAGCCAGGCCTGTCACAGCCAGGCGCCCCCCAAGCTCTGCTCACCCGGCTTGCGTCCACAGAGGTAGAAGGCCAGCCGGTCAGTGAGCTCATATTGGCACTCAACCAGCCTTTCCGCCAGCTCATGGTGCCCCGCCTGCCTGTGAGGAGGGGGTATGGCTCAGACCTGCAGCAGCAGCCCTCACCCACACCCCCACCCACCCACACTGCACCCTTCAGCCGACCCTCACCTGGCATAGTCAATGGGTGTGCGGCCATTAACATCAGGGGAGCCAGGGTCAGCCCCATACACTACAAGCAGCTCGGCCTGCAGTGTCTGTCCTGCCTTGGCAGCCACGTGCAGAGGTGTGGTGCCCTTCTCTGGGTGGAAGAAGTTGGCCTGGGCACCCAGGGAGAGCAGGCGCAGACATGTCTCCAGGTTGCCTGTCCGCACGCTCGAGTGTAGTTGCTAAGAGGAGCAGAGTGTGCAGTGAATACGCATGTGCGTGAGGCGCACCTCCCCACCCACAAGCTGCACCCTGGCTGCCCCTGGGACACCTAGCAGCTCCAAGGAGGCCTGCCCAAACCAGACTATGTCGGGAGGACAGAGGCTTCCCGCTAGGGGTTAATGCCAATTAATAAACGCTGCCGTCAGTCACCATCTACCACGTGTGCTGTGTGCCCTGCTTAGATACTA